AATATTTTGGGGTACTACCGCAAAATATTCGCTATTACCATCTCCACTATTAAACTTTCCTCCATTTTGCCTCAGTAAACAACCTAAGTTGACAGATAGAAACGACCACAAAACATACTCCTTCCTAACTGACACACAAGTCTCATTAGCAATGAACTCACTAGCTGATTAACTGCTTGGGCCTCCTCCAATGAGTTTAAAATTAATTCCAGGACATACTCTTCTTGATTCTTCTAAAATGGAACCATATCTTCTAAAATGGAACCATGTTAGACTTAATAAATCACTGGATACTAAGTGGTGATCATCATGTCCCATAAACAGTTCCAAGATGCATTGTTCTTGTTTTCTGTGCTAAAATGCATCCTTGGCAGTGCACAGCTGGAACCCCTGCTCCTGACACCACCCCTCTCCTGCTGAGGGGCTTCTCCTGCCCATGGAAAGACTACCCATTCTTCCCTGCAGGTAAAAATCCCCTCTTGCCTAGCCTGGATCTCCCAGCAAACTGTAATGCCCTGAGATAAAACTTTGTCCCCCAAAGTACCCTGTGAGGATGTCAGGAGAAGGACAGCAGAAGGCCACAGCACACCACCCCAAAAACATGGTCTGTTTCCATCCCATGTCATTCTGATTTTTCAGCCTCTTTGGTGGCAGCTTAGATAAAAGTACAACCCCATCTTAACTTGATTACATCTGCAAAGACCCAATTTCCAAATAAGGTCACATTCACTGGTTTCAGATGGGACATAAATTTTGGAGGGTCACTATTGAACTTGCTACACCAGATAAAAGTGGTCAACCTTAAATGTGGGCAACATGACACCCTTGGAGAGAAAGTAAGGAGGAAATGGGCCACCTTCTCCCCACTTTATCTGCCATTTAACTAAATTAGTCAGAGCCATCATAGGGGGAAAAAAACCATTCTGCAGGGACGAAAACAAGCCCAGATGATTTTGGGGAGAAGGCCTAGCCATCCCCGTCTGAGTTGTGCCTTTGTGTCCTCTGAGTCTTTCACTGCCATGGGATGGGAGAGCCTCAGAACATAGCCAGGAGGCTTCGGGAACTGCACAGCCCTGGCGACCCGGCCCTGTTCTCACTCTCGGTAAGGTCTAATGAGGTGAGTGAGCACCTTAGCCAGCAGCTCACAGAGAGAGCTAAAGAGCTTTGCCCCCAACTTGTAGGTCACAACCCAAGTGGAAAGACCCAGAGATTCTGGATTCTGGATGTCAGAGGAGGGAGAGGATCCCATTTGTGTCTCTACACTACTTGTCTCCAGTGCCATCTGGAGTTATTCCAACCCTTACCCCCCTGAACATTCTGTGCTGTACAGCTCTGGGCAGATCACTTGCACTTTTGGCTCTTCACCTGTCTGCTATTTATTGTGAAAGATCAGACAATGAGTCGGTGTGTAACAAGCCCCTCACCCAAATGGCCCCAGTCCACAAGCTTCAGGGGTAATGGTGGAGCTTATCGTCTGTCCACACCATTAATGAAGTGATAATCTTTGGTTCAATCTAGAAAACAAGTAAAAACAGAAGAGAAAATCAAAGGTGACTGGATTCCTGCAAAAAATGAAAGTGGCAGGCATCTTTTCATCAAAAGGGAATTGGCTGGCACACTGAGAGTGCCTATTTGTCAGACCCACGCAGGCGATAAAGGAAATGAAGGTGAGAGTAAAAAGGGAAAAAAGTGAACGACCTGTAATCAGGCCCCTCGGCCCTCTCCTTCCAGGTGCGGATCCCGGACCTTCTTCGCCGAGCCTGAACCGGCAGACCCCTCCCCAGGCCCCTGAAGACCCAGGAGTGAGCACCAATGGGGGAAAGGCCGCGGTCGGGGTTGTCCCCAACCTCGGTTCCTCGGGACCCCCACGGCGCCAGATGACAGGCCCCCCAGGATCCCCTCAGGCTGCGGCGTGATGGGCCGAGCTACGCCGGGGACCTCGGGGCTCGGAGATTCGGTTCGACGGGTCCGGGGTGCGATCCCCGCTCCGCGGAGCTCGCTCGGCCGTGGCTTTACCTGCGTGTGATTGACTACAGGTGCTCAGCTCGCCCCCAGTCTGGTTCCTGCAGCTCCCCGGCTGCCAGCGGCGCTCATGGATATACAGCCGGAACCCCTGGCCAGTGCAGCTCCCGCCGCTACCGGCCCCGCCCAAGTAACTGCCGCCACGCCCCTGACGACCGCTTCTGCCACGCCCCTAACCACGGAAACCGCTTGTTCATTGGGCAGTTCAGCCGCTTCTCCACTTGCCCCGCGCGCTCATTGCGTCTAGGAGGGGATCCATTGATCAGCGAAGCTGTTCCTCAGAGTGGAGGCGGGATTCTTAGGGGAGAGCTCCTCAGCAATTGGTTACATTTGACGGCTTTAGTCCAGGGACCCAGACGCTACTGGATAAGGCCAGCCCGGAGTGGGCGGGGAAAGGGGAGGAGGGCTAGAAGGTGGGTCGTGTTTGATGTCGATGGGGGCGGGGTGAAGAGACGGGTAATTGTGACCGCAAACTGCTTTAGAGGGCTGGGTAAGGTCAGCTGTCGACTGGGCTCAGAGGAACTGACTGACTCACGTGTACTCAAATTTCGCAGGGGTGAAATTTGAGGTCATATCCCGGGAGAGAGGAAGAAGGGTCGTGAGTCACCGAACCCGAAGGAGAGGAAAAGATGTGGAGGCAGCGGTCTATGGCCTCTTCCAGCTCCGGACGGGGGATGGGGACGCTCTGGGCAATACGGGCCTCAGTTATTGTCCCACTGTCCTTTCAACCCTTAACCAACCCAGTTGGAGGCCGCCTGGAAGAATGTAGCCTTGGAACTAGGGCCTGGAATTGGGGCTCCTACCGGTTGTGTGGGCTTGGGCAAGTCACTTAACCTTCCCGCATGCTCCCTTCACTTGGCAACTGAGGGTAACAATAGTAGTTGATGAGAAGATTAAATAAACTCTGATAAATGCCAACAGTGGCTGGCACTCAACAGGCATTCAATCAAGGCTGATTCTTCCCCCA